TGTATTGAGACTCTGTACTCTTGAGATTTTTTATAGAACAAAATTAAATGATTATCTGAAATATTGTGGCATTCTTGATGTCTGAATAATAAAATGACTTAGAGTCTTAGAAAATACACGATTCTTGGTGAATATATTTAAGCAAATGTTTATTCAATAGTTAGCACTTTAATAGTGAAACACAAAGAAAGATAATCATGGTTAAAGAATGCAAAGTTGTTTTGTGGCTTTTGGAGGAATAGGTTTTCAACAATAACACTTTTCATTGTAATATTTTATTGCCATTATAATATTCTATAAAGTTTTAGGTAATTATTAATAAATTCTCTCATATAAAGAGAAATTAACATTAATTTTTAAAATCTTACAATATTTAAACATGACAAAATTAAAACAGACCAGACTAATGTATATAGTCTTAGCAATCTTGAGTTCTTCATAGACTCTGAACCAAGTTAAATCAGCCTAGAAACAAGTAAGTGAATTAGGAGAAATTGCTTGAGCATGGTTATTGTCACCAATAAGCATCTGATTCTCGTTTAGACAATTAAACATTGAGACAGCTTCCAGGTAAACGTAATTAATTGTCTTGATTCACAAAAAAGACTCAAGCGACTTAGTGGAGGAAAGACTAATAGAACCCAAGATTTTTTCCTCCCAGGTGACAGTTCTCTGATATGCAATAGATCTCAAGCATTTAAAAAGCAAAGCTTCGGGTGCTAACCCAGGTGCTATCACTTTCTCAGCGCCTAATCTTCACCCGCTGCTAGGCTCGTTTAATGAGTCTTCTGAGAGCTAAGGAGTCCTCGGATTCATTCAAAGCATTCTACAATGAACGCTAGGGGGGAAAAAGAACAAACAAAATACATTTCAAATATAGGATTCAATTACTTTTCACTACTCAATGATGTGTCAAAGGCACGCTGTGTTTTGTTTTGAGGGCGGGGAGATGACAGGAGGGAATCCTGGGCCCCCATTGGCTCGCCGCTCGCCGCTGCAGTTGAGCTCCAGCCGCTCCGAGAGCATTATTGATCTGAAGGGTAAATGTGGAGGGAGCCACAGAGAGGGGTCCAGGCTTTTCTGAGAAGAGAGGCAGCCTCTTCCAGGAAGAAAGTGGTGTCTACTGGCTGCCCGGCCTGGAGAACCTTCTTTGAATGAAAACGGACAAAATGCAAAGCAGTGTGTTGGCACAGTGATTTGGAAAGGGGAAACAGAAGAGAAGGGTCTCACCTTCCGCGCAAGGCTGAGCTGTTGGCACCCTGCTGCGGCCGTCGGTGCTGCTGCTCCTGCAGCTGCCTTTTCTGCCATCAGGTAAGGCTTCCGTTTTTGATTGGGATTGCACCGGCCCGGTTAATTTTGTTTTATTTTTTGACAGAGATGGAGTCTCAGTATGTTTACCAGACTTGTTTCTAACTTCTGACATCAAGCGATTCTTCCCCCTCAGCCTTCCAAAGTGCTGGGATTACAGGTGCGTGGCCCATTTTTATTTCTAATTGCTACAACATTCTGACTGTATATGTTTGTCTTTCCAGCTTTGTTACCTAACAGCTTGGCTCTTTTGGGAAATATAGACAAGCTGGAACCCAGGAGCAGTTGGGAGTTTTAAAGAATGCCAGCCTTTTTAAAGGTAGGTAAAAAAAATCTTATCAAGATATATGCTTCTTAAAGCATTTTCTTTACATATTTTTCAGCTTTGATGTCCAGTGCTATAGAATCAAGTTACTGTGGAGGTCAAAACAATTTGAGATACATAAGCTGGCCTTAGAAAATAAATTGCCTCTAACTTGTAAGTAAATTGATTGTTATGATTTTTTCTTTGAGGATTTCAGCTGATGTTTTTCTCTCCTTAGACAGTGAGGAGCTCAACATAACAGGGAAAAGGAGCACAGGATGCAGCTACTTGGAGGGTGTTGATTGAAAACTTCGATCTCCCCACCCCATTCACGGTTGATTTGACGGATTTCTCACCTCGTTCACAGAGAAAATTTCAATTAAGGTAAGTGCTGCTTTATCCGGGTGACTGCATGGAAACAAGGAAGATTGAGTTCTCGTTCTTGCAGATCCTGATGTGTGTCAATTGGTAGATGGAGCTGCTTCCGTCATCTTCAAGGAGGAGATAAGAGGCTCAGGTAACATGCTGAGGAGTATAGTGAATAAAGAGATTTAATGTATCTTTGTTCATCTATTTCATAGGCCCCTTTAGATGGAATATAATACAGCAGAAGCCTTTTCATCAAAAGGATTAATGCCTGCATCATCATTTCTGCAATAAAACAAGAAGCTAAGTGGTGGAGGCCACAGACACCTCAAACCTGGATTCCACAATTCTACGTTAAGTGTTGGAGTTTTTATTACTCTGCTGTAGGAAAGCCTTTGCCAATGCTTACAAGGAACTGTTTATCCCTGCTTCTCTGGGTTCTGTTTGATGGAGGTCTCCTAACACCACTACAACCACAGCCACAGCAGACTTTAGCCACAGAGCCAAGAGAAAATGTTATCCATCTGCCAGGACAACGGTCACATTTCCAACGTGTTAAACGTGGCTGGGTATGGAATCAATTTTTTGTGCTGGAAGAATACGTGGGCTCCGAGCCTCAGTATGTGGGAAAGGTAATGGCGTATTTCTTTTGACAACCGCTTGATCTTCCTCTCTCTCTCCTTCTCTTCCCTAAAGCTCCATTCCGACTTAGACAAGGGAGAGGGCACTGTGAAATACACCCTCTCAGGAGATGGCGCTGGCACCGTTTTTACCATTGATGAAACCACAGGGGACATTCATGCAATAAGGAGCCTAGATAGAGAAGAGAAACCTTTCTACACTCTTCGTGCTCAGGCTGTGGACATAGAAACCAGAAAGCCCCTGGAGCCTGAATCAGAATTCATCATCAAAGTGCAGGATATTAATGATAATGAGCCAAAGTTTTTGGATGGACCTTATGTTGCTACTGTTCCAGAAATGTCTCCTGTGGGTGAGTAGGCAAATCAAAATTCTGTGAGATACAAATGCTAGAGTGATATTGTCTTATTTTCCAGGTGCATATGTACTCCAGGTCAAGGCCACAGATGCAGATGACCCGACCTATGGAAACAGTGCCAGAGTCGTTTACAGCATTCTTCAGGGACAACCTTATTTCTCTATTGATCCCAAGACAGGTAAATTTTTTATTAGAGGCAACATTATCACCTTTATTTTACATTATTGCTTTTATCCCTTAAGGTGTTATTAGAACAGCTTTGCCAAACATGGACAGAGAAGTCAAAGAACAATATCAAGTACTCATCCAAGCCAAGGATATGGGAGGACAGCTTGGAGGATTAGCCGGAACAACAATAGTCAACATCACTCTCACCGATGTCAATGACAATCCACCTCGATTCCCCAAAAGTATGTCACCTTTCCTGTTAAGCCTAAATTATACTGTCAATTCAAATTTTATATGTCTTATCAGGCATCTTCCACTTGAAAGTTCCTGAGTCTTCCCCTATTGGTTCAGCTATTGGAAGAATAAGAGCTGTGGATCCTGATTTTGGACAAAATGCAGAAATTGAATACAATATTGTTCCAGGAGATGGGGGAAATTTGTTTGACATCGTCACAGATGAGGATACACAAGAGGGAGTCATCAAATTGAAAAAGGTATATAGACAAATGTTGGGACAGTTGACTACTACTCCTTATTCTTAATTTGTCCTCACTACAGCCTTTAGATTTTGAAACAAAGAAGGCATACACTTTCAAAGTTGAGGCTTCCAACCTTCACCTTGACCACCGGTTTCACTCGGCGGGCCCTTTCAAAGACACAGCTACGGTGAAGATCAGCGTGCTGGACGTAGATGAGCCACCGGTTTTCAGCAAGCCGCTCTACACCATGGAGGTTTATGAAGACACTCCGGTAGGGACCATCATTGGCGCTGTCACTGCTCAAGACCTGGATGTAGGCAGCAGTGCTGTTAGGTGAGAAAAAGAAACATTTTTTTTCTATGTTTTGCACATTTGCATCTACTCTTTTCATATACAGGTACTTCATAGATTGGAAGAGTGATGGGGACAGCTACTTTACAATAGATGGAAATGAAGGAACCATCGCCACTAATGAATTACTAGACAGAGAAAGCACTGCGCAGTATAATTTCTCCATAATTGCGAGTAAAGTTAGTAAGTATGGCATGGACAGAATCAATGTTATAAATCATCTTTTATCTTTATATGTTTTTAACAGGTAACCCTTTATTGACCAGCAAAGTCAATATACTGATTAATGTCTTAGATGTAAATGAATTTCCTCCAGAAATATCTGTGCCATATGAGACAGCCGTGTGTGAAAATGCCAAGCCAGGACAGGTATCTTATAAATATTGTTCCTTGAGTGTATAGATGACCGACTTTAATCTCAACTCTGTTGCAGATAATTCAGATAGTCAGTGCTGCAGACCGAGATCTTTCACCTGCTGGGCAACAATTCTCCTTTAGATTATCACCTGAGGCTGCTATCAAACCAAATTTTACAGTTCGTGACTTCAGAAGTAAGTGTAACTACAGAAAAATTTACCTCTTAAACCATGTTACCATAAATGTCATGTTTTGTAGACAACACAGCGGGGATTGAAACCCGAAGAAATGGATACAGCCGCAGGCAGCAAGAGTTGTATTTCCTCCCTGTTGTAATAGAAGACAGCAGCTACCCTGTCCAGAGCAGCACAAACACAATGACTATTCGAGTCTGTAGATGTGACTCTGATGGCACCATCCTGTCTTGTAATGTGGAAGCAATTTTTCTACCTGTAGGACTTAGCACTGGGGCGTTGATTGCAATTCTACTATGCATTGTTATACTCTTAGGTTGGTTTCAATATTAATCATTGTTAATTTTTATTCTCAAATTGCAATTTTTGTCTTGTTCCAGCCATAGTTGTACTGTATGTAGCACTGCGAAGGCAGAAGAAAAAAGACACCCTGATGACCTCTAAAGAAGACATCAGAGACAACGTCATCCATTACGATGATGAAGGAGGTGGGGAGGAAGATACCCAGGCTTTCGACATCGGGGCTCTGAGAAACCCAAAAGTGATTGAGGAGAACAAAATTCGCAGGGATATAAAACCAGACTCTCTCTGTTTACCTCGTCAGAGACCACCCATGGAAGATAACACAGACATAAGGGATTTCATTCATCAAAGGCTACAGGAAAATGATGTGGATCCAACTGCCCCACCATACGATTCACTGGCCACATATGCCTACGAAGGGAGTGGGTCCGTGGCAGAGTCCCTCAGCTCTATAGACTCTCTCACCACAGAAGCCGACCAGGACTATGACTATCTGACAGACTGGGGACCCCGCTTTAAAGTCTTGGCAGACATGTTTGGCGAAGAAGAGAGTTATAACCCTGATAAAGTCACTTAAGGGAGTCGTGGAGGCTAAAATACAACCGAGAGGGGAGATTTTTAAAAAAGAAAAAGAAACACAAATATTAATAGAAATCTCTCTCACACACACACACACACACAAACACACACACACACACACACACTCTGGGACAAGATTCCTTTGATTACCTGGTTTCTAGTAAGTTACTAAATTAATCATATTGTCAGTTTTGGTTTATTCTGCCAACAAGAGATACATCCTATAATGTGTACTTGCTTTGTTTTGTTGTTTTGTTTTTTCACAATCACACTGAGACAAGCTCAGGCCTATTCAATACAATTTACTGACATGACAACCTAGAACGAAGATAGCTATGTGGCATCACGGTGGAAGAGTGTTAGATTTTTCTTAATTCCACTAAAGTGCCTATTGAAACTCTTATCATTTAAAGTGGTGTACAGTACACTCTGCTGTGATGGTATTGCGGGATTCAGAGATAAAGACATAAAACAAAGACACCGTCTTTATGTCAAGAAGCAATAGCGACACTCTGACTCTCCTCATTCCTTTTGAGAACAAAAGAAGAACACTTTCTGATCTCCACCTTCTTCTAATTCAAAAGGTTTTCTTTTTCTTTTTTAAACTGTATGCTAAAACGTATTTGTTTATCCTATCCTTTCAGAAAATTGAAATAAATATGAAAATATCAAGTTCAATATGTAAGTCCCAAATTCTAGAAACAATGTTTGATCTTAACATTAGTTCACATTAAAGCTGTTCATTAAAATGTTACTTTCTTTTCCAAAAAAAAAAGAAAGAAAAAAAAGAAAAAATATTCCTCTTTATAAAGAGAGGCCTCAGGGCTCAAATTACACATTAAAATAAATATTGGTTTTGCTTAATATTGTACTGGTGTGTGGAAAATTGGTTTTAACAGTCACCAGATTCAGCTTTTAGTCATAGATGTAATTTCAAGTTGTGTTTCTATGAAAATTCTTAGAAGAAAAAAGTGCCATTCATTTAAGCATGGAAAGAGAAATTCATTATACAGTTTCTCAGAGTTTCTTACAATCTAGTGATTCTTTGATGAGCAGCAAAAATAAAATACATATCAAATAATAGAGGATGGATT